AAACAACAGGGGGAGAAAAAGAGAAATACCACACACACAACTGGAACTTCTGGTAAAAGAGTGATATTCTTGGATGCAATGGAAGTTTTAAAAAGGAAAAAGAAAATTTATAAAAAGCTGCCACATTTGTGGAATTCAACTAAAAACTGTTTATTATTAACAAAGTGATGTTCAAAATTTAAGAGTTCTTGGCCTGGCATGATGACTTATGCCTGTAATCCCAGTGTTTTGGGAGGCTAAGGTGGGAGGATCACTTGAGGCCAGGAATTCAAAACCAGCCTGGACAATACAATGAGACTTTGTCTCTAAAAAAAAATAAAATAAATTAAAATAAACACAGCTGGATGTGGTGGCACAGGAAAAAAAAATACCATTTAGGAGTCTCTTAAAGGCAGCTTGTGAATGCTTACAAAGCGTGGCTAGTATCTTATTACAGAAAACAGAGCCCACATCATGCATCCTTCTTCTCACATTTCATAAACAAGGCCAAGGGAAACTGCTGTGGGGCAACCTGTTGCTTTGGTGTTGGTCCCCAAGATGCAGCCCTCACAATCTGCCCCCAAACGTGTCAGAACATGAACCCCCTCCTCCCCCTCTGGAAGAAGCAACCTCAGATCCAACAGCAGAGACACGCAGCAGAACAAAATCTGGGCATTGGTCCCTGTGTAGGATGGCTTCCCGTTATTTTTTTTTTAAGCAAAGTAAATGAACATCAAATTTCCATAGTCAGCTGCTGTCTTTCTGCCCACTGAGAGCTCTTTGGTGAAGGCAAAGTCCTCCTTCTTCATTAGCGGTCTCCCATGTGGGGCCACATCTTCCCTCACCAGGAACCCAGTGGGCGCGCTCCAGCCCCCCTCAGCTTGCCTTTTGCGTGGTCATTAGAGCTAGGGCACACGTCATGCTGATTCACATATTTTTGCCCTTTGTCATGTATTGAGAAAAAGTAAGGATGAATGGACGGTCTTTGATTGGCGGCGCTGGTGACGCCCGTCATGGTCCTGTTTGGAAGGACCCTTTTGGAACTAAAGCTGGTGACGCAGCGCGCAGAGGCATCGCCCGGCTAAGCTTGGCCCTGGCAGATGGGTCGCAGGAACAGGTATGCTTCCTTCGTGCAGCCTCTGGCTCGGGGAACCTGGGAGCCTGCTCCAAACTCTGGTGTATCTTTTCCGGGCAGAGCCTGGGAAGTGGGGGTTGGCTGTGAGCTAAGCCAAAGGCACAGGGATCTTGGTCCAAAAAGCCCCATGGCGCTCACCTTGGTTTAGAGGCTAGACCATTGAGCTGAGAAGTTTTGACAGCCATGGAAAAGCTGGGGATAAGTCACCTGGGGTTTTACGTTTACCCTGTGTCTATTTTATTAGAGTGCCTTTTACTTATTGTCCCTTCTTCTTAGTTGAAATTAATGGCCTGCTTCACTGGGGCTAAGATGTTTGAACATTAGCAGAAGGTCCTGGCTGCATAGCCTTGCCTTGTCTTCCCAGTTAGGATGTAAGGACTCTTAAAGTTCCCTAAGAAATGCAAATATTTTAGCATGGCAAAATTCTAGGCCAACTACAACTGTAAGTTTCGTATTTCTCCTAAGTGGTTCTCATGCCTGACTTCTGGAGCAAGGAGTCAGGTCTCCCAGGGGCTCTAGAAGGGTTCAGCTGTTCAGAATAAATGGTTCCTGGGGACTCTAAAATAGCAGCAACTGTCTGCCCAGGTCATGAGAAGACCCCTCTCTGCAGGACATCCTAGCCCTACAACCCATCCCAATTATGTTGAAATTAGATTCACAAATGGCAATAAGTCTTCTATATGTTGGGCTGTCGATTTGGAGAAAACTAGTTTAATCTTTACTTAACTTTGGGTGGCTCAACAGGAGACTCGGGCCGCTCAGGCTCTCAATCACGTCTGGCCAGTTCTATTATCAGGTTTCGAATCTGTATCTCCAAAATCTCTGAGGTGATGGGATATTTCAAGCCCTCTAAAATAAATAAATATATGCTGGGAATTTTGAGAACATGAATTTGTTTATTCTGAAATGGTCCATGTTCCTGCTTTGGGAGTTGATGGAAAATGCCACTTGAGTGTTTTCATTTGATGCTGCCACCTTAGGGTTTTATAGATTCAGTTCCAGAAACTCAAGGCATTTATCTCTTTGGGCTGCTTGTCCTTGCCTGAGCTGAAGCCTGATGCCTCCCATAAGTTGGTATGGCTTTGAAAATGGGTCACTACAGCAGAGGCATGGGCTTATCAAGCAATATGTTCAGCTATGAAATTTGAAGAGGGAGATAATCTGAAAATAAATGACAGCCACCACTTAGATTATGAAATAGAAGTACTTTTTCATAAGTGCTTAATTATTCATACGGTTTTTTATCTTTAACTATGGAGCCAACTCAGCTCCATATGGACTTAATTTTGGTTCCTGACCTCCAAGATTCATTGCAAGTCACACAGATGTTGGTATCTAACATTGTTTTACCGAGATAAAATGACCTTGGTCTGGAATGCATTGTATAAAAAGCTGCTTTTTTGTGTAAAGATTAATAGTTTGGCATTGTTTAAAAAGCAGAATGGTTAGTTGGGCAGTGAGGTAATACAATTGAAATGTAATTGCTACCAATAAATCAGTTACCCATATTGATTTCTTTACTGGGATTAATAGAAGCCAAAGCTAGAGTTCAACTTTTTTTAATAGGTATAACTTAGTATCTGTTCATTGCTATTTGTTAGCTATGGTAAATGGAACAATGATGGGGCCAGAAATATCCATGAGGACCATTTGATCACAGCCTGGCAACACAGAGAAGACAGGCTGGTTTCTCTATGTGGGCTTTCAGTGTTTCTTTGGTAGTGTCTTATGTGGCTGTGGCTTCAACATTCCACAATTATGCCTTCCAGGGTCTGATGATTTTGGCGTTTCCCTGCTTCCCAATTGACCTGGCTGTGCTGTTGGCTGTTCTTGCACACTCAAGGTGGTTTTGCCATTGGCTTCCTCCCTCAGCCTGCCTCTGGGATTATGCCACTGCTATTCTTTTTTATCTACCATCAGCACAATGAAATCATCATTTTTGTCTTCAAGGTACCAAATTCTGGTGATATTGGTGCTTTCTTGACTCATTCTGTTAACATTAACTGTTTTTCAGTCTTCTCAACTAGACTGAACTCCTTAAGTGCAAGAAATACACGCTTAGTAAATGTTTGTTGGACCAGACACTGCACCTTATGAAATTAAAGACCAGAACATTCTCATGGTAGCATTACAGACACTGATGGCAAAGGTACTGTGGGATTTGGGTTTGGCTAATAAGCTGGGATACTTATAAGCTCTGTCCTTCCCTCAAGGAGCCAGAGGAAGAGATAGCCATGGAGGACAGCCCCACTATGGTTAGAGTGGACAGCCCCACTATGGTTAGGGGTGAAAACCAGGTTTCGCCATGTCAAGGGAGAAGGTGCTTCCCCAAAGCTCTTGGCTATGTCACCGGTGACATGAAAGAACTTGCCAACCAGCTTAAAGGTATTTATCCTTTCACATTTTGGAGAGACAGGTCCTTAGCTCTGCTTTACCTCATCCCTTCCAGACAAACCCGTGGTGCTCCAGTTCATTGACTGGATTCTCCGGGGCATATCCCAAGTGGTGTTCGTCAACAACCCCGTCAGTGGAATCCTGATTCTGGTAGGACTTCTTGTTCAGAACCCCTGGTGGGCTCTCACTGGCTGGCTGGGAACAGTGGTCTCCACTCTGATGGCCCTCTTGCTCAGCCAGGACAGGTAGGTGTACCCTTTCAAGCCTTCTCAGCTCCGAAATGTCCGTGCTGTGTCTCTTGCCCCACAGGTCATTAATAGCATCTGGGCTCTATGGCTACAATGCCACCCTGGTGGGAGTACTCATGGCTGTCTTTTCGGACAAGGGAGACTATTTCTGGTGGCTGTTACTCCCTGTATGTGCTATGTCCATGACTTGGTAAGTTACAATTGGTTTTCAAAATGCCTTTTATGCACATTCTTTTGCTCTGTTCTTTTTTTAGCCCAATTTTCTCAAGTGCATTGAATTCCATGCTCAGCAAATGGGACCTCCCCGTCTTCACCCTCCCTTTCAACATGGCGTTGTCAATGTACCTTTCAGCCACAGGACATTACAATCCATTCTTTCCAGCCAAACTGGTCATACCTATAACTACAGCTCCAAATATCTCCTGGTCTGACCTCAGTGCCCTGGAGGTAAGAGACACTGGCTTCTCACATTCGCCCTGGTAGCCTCATTTTTCTTAAATTTCTTTTGCAGTTGTTGAAATCTATACCAGTGGGAGTTGGTCAGATCTATGGCTGTGATAATCCATGGACAGGGGGCATTTTCCTGGGAGCCATCCTACTCTCCTCCCCACTCATGTGCCTGCATGCTGCCATAGGATCATTGCTGGGCATAGCAGCGGGTGAGCACAAGAGCCCTTACCAAATATTGAGCGTCCTGAGTTCTGACCCCTCCTGTCTTAACAGGACTCAGTCTTTCAGCCCCATTTGAGGACATCTACTTTGGACTCTGGGGTTTCAACAGCTCTCTGGCCTGCATTGCAATGGGAGGAATGTTCATGGCGCTCACCTGGCAAACCCACCTCCTGGCTCTTGGCTGTGGTGAGTCTCCCACGCCCCTGGGGGAGGGCTGCCATTGTTCTTTCCCTCCTTTTTTTTTCTGTAGCCCTGTTCACGGCCTATCTTGGAGTCGGCATGGCAAACTTTATGGCTGAGGTGAGTTTGCTTTAGTCTCACTTTTCATTAGCAAAGGAGCGTGTGGCTTTCTCTTCTTCCCCAGGTTGGATTGCCAGCTTGTACCTGGCCCTTCTGTTTGGCCACGCTATTGTTCCTCATCATGACCACAAAAAATTCCAACATCTACAAGATGCCCCTCAGTAAAGTTACTTATCCTGAAGAAAACCGCATCTTCTACCTGCAAGCCAAGAAAAGAATGGTGGAAAGCCCTTTGTGAGAACAAGCCCCATTTGCAGCCATGGTCACGAGTCATTTCTGCCTGACTGCTCCAGCTAACTTCCAGGGTCTCAGCAAACTGCTGTTTTTCACGAGTATCAACTTTCATACTGACGCGTCTGTAATCTGTTCTTATGCTCATTTTGTATTTTCCTTTCAACTCCAGGAATATCCTTGAGCATATGAGAGTCACATCCAGGTGATGTGCTCTGGTATGGAATTTGAAACCCCAATGGGGCCTTGGCACTAAGACTGGAATGTATATAAAGTCAAAGTGCTCCAACAGAAGGAGGAAGTGAAAACAAACTATTAGTATTTATTGATATTCTTGGTGTTTAGCTGGCTCGATGATGTTAACAGTATTAAAAATTAAACCCCATAAACCAACTAAGCCTTATGGAATTCACAGTCACAAAATCGAAGTTAATCCAGAATTCTGTGATAAGCAGCTTGGCTTTTTTTTTAAATCAATGCAAGTTACACATTATAGCCAGAATCTGTATCACAGAGGTGCAAGCTGACAGCAGAGCTCAGTCCCCACTTCCTGCAAACAATGGCCTGCACCCTATCCCTTGTGTGTGTGACATTCTCTCATGGGACAATGTTGGGGTTTTTCAGACTGACAGGACTGCAAGAGGGAGAAAGGAATTTTGTCAATCAAAATTATTCTGTATTGCAACTTTTCTCAGAGATTGCAAAGGATTTTTTAGGTAGAGATTATTTTTCCTTATGAAAAATGATCTGTTTTAAATGAGATAAAATAGGAGAAGTTCCTGGCTTAACCTGTTCTTACATATTAAAGAAAAGTTACTTACTGTATTTATGAAATACTCAGCTTAGGCATTTTTACTTTAACCCCTAAATTGATTTTGTAAATGCCACAAATGCATAGAATTGTTACCAACCTCCAAAGGGCTCTTTAAAATCATATTTTTTATTCATTTGAGGATGTCTTATAAAGACTGAAGGCAAAGGTCAGATTGCTTACGGGTGTTATTTTTATAAGTTGTTGAATTCCTTAATTTAAAAAAGCTCATTATTTTTTGCACACTCACAATATTCTCTCTCAGAAATCAATGGCATTTGAACCACCAAAAAGAAATAAAGGGCTGAGTGCGGTGGCTCACGCCTGTAATCCCAGCACTTTGGGGAGCCCAGGCGGGCAGATTGCTTGAACCCAGGAGTTCAAGACCAGCCTGGGCAGCATGGTGAAACCCTGTATCTACAAAAAATACAAAAATTAGCCAGGCATGGTGGTGGGTGCCTGTAGTTCCAGCTACTTGGGAGGCTGAGGTGGGAAAATGACTTGAGCCCAGGAGGAGGAGGCTGCAGTGAGCTAAGATTGCACCACTGCACTCCAACCTGGGCGACAAGAGTGAAACTGTGTCTCTCAAAAAAAAAAAAAAACAAACAAAAACAAAAACAAAACAAAACAAAACAAAACAAAACAGGTAAGGATTCCCCTGTTTTCCTCTCTTTAATTTTAAAGTTATCAGTTCCGTAAAGTCTCTGTAACCAAACATACTGAAGACAGCAACAGAAGTCACGTTCAGGGACTGGCTCACACCTGTAATCCCAGCACTTTGGGAGATGGAGGTAAAAGGATCTCTTGAGCCCAGGAGTTCAAGACCAGCTTGGGCAACATAGCAAGACTCCATCTCTTAAAAAATAAAAATAGTAACATTAGCCAGGTGTAGCAGCACACATCTGCAGCAGCTACTCAGGAGGCTGAGGTGGAAAGATCGCTTGTGCACAGAAGTTCGAGGCTGCAGTGAGCTATATGATCATGTCACTGCACTCCAGCCTGTGTGACCGAGCAAGACCCTATCTCAAAAAAATTAATTAATTAATTAATTAATTAATTTAAAAAGGAAGTCATGTTCATTTACTTTCCACTTCAGTGTGTATCGTGTAGTATTTTGGAGGTTGGAAAGTGAAACGTAGGAATCCTGAAGATTTTTTCCACTTCTAGTTTGCAGTGCTCAGTGCACAATATACATTTTGCTGAATGAATAAACAGAAATAGGGAAGTAAACCTACAAATATTTTAGGGAGAAGCTCACTTCTTCCTTTTCTCAGGAAACCAAGCAAGCAAACATATCGTTCCAATTTTAAAACCCAGTGACCAAAGCCTTTGGAACTATGAATTTGCAACTGTCATAGGTTTATGGATATTGCTGTGGAGAAGCTCAATTTTCAGTGTTTGAACTGAACCCTTTCTTGTTAGGGAACGTGTGAAAGAAGAATTGTGGGGAAAAAAAAGCAAGCATAACCAAAGATCATCAGCAGTGAAGAATCTAGGCTGTGGCTGAGAGAACCAGAGGCCTCTAAAATGGACCCGAGTCGATCTTCAGAACAGGGATCTACCATGCAGGAGCTTCTTGTGCTCACACAAATCTGTAAATGGGAACATTGTACATTGTCGAATTTAAATGATATTAATTTTCTCAAGCTATTTTTGTTACTATTTTCCTAAAATTGAATATTTGCAGGGAGCACTTATACTTTTTCCTAATGTCTGTATAACAAATTTCTATGCAAGTACATGAATAAATTATGCTCACAGCTCAGTTTTGTATAATGTGCCATTTATAGCCATCAT